TCGCGGCAGACCCTTCCCCCAAGTGCGGCTCCTTGCCGCCAGGGCTGATGGGAAATGTAGTCTCCGGTCAGGGCCAGACCAGTGGAGCGGTGTGCCTTGTCTGTGTGTTTGGAGGGGACTGAGCCCCAAAGCTTCGCAGTCTTCCTTGCGGACCCGGGCACGTCTTCTTCCCTGCAGTCTCCTGGGTTTCCATGACCCGGTCCGGGTGGATGCTGGGGCTGCCCCTCTCTCCCTCATCACCGCCGCGACACCCCCATCCAGTGCCCGCAGGCCCCAGCCCCCGCTCCGACCCTCGGCGGGCGGCCTGCCCCTTTAAGAGTGGCCCCGCTGACATCACGGCGGGGGGGGGGGGTGGCCCGGCTCCTGGCTCCGCGGCGGCTGCAGGACCCGACTCCGCTCTGCGCCCGCCCGCTGCTGTAGGGACCCCGGCCCGGGACGCCCCCTCCCGCTTCCTGCAGCCGTCCAGACCCCAGGCTCCGCCCCAGGCCTGGCTAGAGCCCCAGTCCTCGTCAGGGGACCCCCAGGATTGTCCCTGCTGTCTCTCCTTCTCAGAGTCTCTCTCTGTCTCTCTCTGTCTCTCTGTCTCTCTCTCTCTGCCTCTGTCTCTGTCTCTTCTCCAAGCTCAAGGTCTCTGGGTCTCAGCATCTCTCAGCCCCAGGCCTCTGGGCGTCCCCCTGTCTCTTTCTGTCTCTTCCTGGTCTCTGACCTCTCCACTTCCCAGGCCTCAGAATCTCTGCGCCTAGGTGGTGAGGGGTGGTCTTAAACTCTGTCTCTCTCCCTCTTTGTCTCTCTCTGTCTCTGTGTCTCCTTCAGTCTCCAGACCTGAGTCCCTGGATTTCTCGGCCTCAAGGTCTCGGCGTGACTTTCTCTCTCTGCCCTGTCTCTCTTTGTGCCTCTGCCCCTCTCGGGCTCTCTGCCTCTGTTTCTATTCTCTCTCCCTCTCTGCCTCCCCCATCCTCAAGGCCCATCTCCCTCCCTCGCTGCATCCTTCCCCCCTTCCCTCCCCGCCCCTCCCCTCCTCCGCAGTAGCCAATGAGCGGCCGCCGGTTCCTGCTCCCGGCTCCGTCCGCCGAGTGAGGCCGCGGCCGCGGGGGGTGGGGGGTGGGAGGCCGGGAGGGGGCCGGGACGCCGGGCTCCGGGGCGGGGGCGGGGGGCGCGGGCACCGGCGACCCCGGTGGCGGCGGCGGCGGCCGGGGGAAGCCTCGGGGCCGGTCATGCGGCTGCGGGGCCCGCGGCCCGGAGCGTCCGCCCAGCCCTGAGCGAGGTGAGCGCTAGCGGAGGGTCCTGGGAGGAAGATGGAGCTCTGCACTGTAGCTTCCCTTCCACAGGCCCCGCAGGGCGCCCCCTGCCTCTGAGGATGAGTCACTGCAGCAGCCGCGCCCTGACCCTGCTGAGCAGCGTGTTTGGTGCGTGTGGCCTGCTCCTGGTAGGCATCGCGGTCAGCACTGACTACTGGCTGTACATGGAAGAAGGCACAGTGCTACCGCAGAACCAGACCACCGAGGTCAAGATGGCCCTGCACGCCGGCCTCTGGCGAGTCTGCTTCTTTGCAGGTACAGCCCTCACCCGTCTTCCACTCAACAGTCATCCAGCCCTGTCTGTTTCTCTTCCCCCCAGGTCGGGAGAAAGGTCGCTGTGTGGCCTCAGAATATTTTCTTGAACCGGAGATCAATTTGGTGACGGAAAACACGGAGAATATTCTGAGTGAGGGGATGTGGGGGCACCTAGGCACAAGACTCACCCCTGTCTCTCCCCATCCCCTCCCCAGAGACAGTGCGCACGGCCACCCCCTTCCCCATGGTCAGCCTCTTCCTCGTGTTCACGGCCTTCGTCATCAGCAACATCGGCCACATCCGCCCGCAGAGGACCATTCTGGCTTTTGTCTCTGGCATCTTCTTCATACTATCGGGTGAGCCTAAGGACTTGGGGGTTGGGGGGGACAATGGACGAGGGCACCCCCTCTGCTCCCCTAGGCCTCTCCTTGGTGGTGGGCTTGGTTCTTTACATCTCCAGCATCAACGACGAGGTCATGAACAGGCCCAGCAGCTCTGAGCAGTATTTTCATTATCGCTACGGGTGGTCTTTTGCCTTCGCCGCTTCCTCCTTCCTACTCAAAGAGGTGACGTCCGTGGGACCTAGACTCTAGAGTTCGCCCCTGGGACTCTGACCTTGCCTTGCCGCAGGGGGCCGGCGTGATGTCCGTGTACCTGTTCACCAAGCGCTACGCGGAGGAGGAGATGTACCGTCCACACCCGGCCTTCTACCGCCCGCGTCTCAGCGACTGCTCCGACTACTCGGGCCAGTTCCTGCAGCCCGAGGCGTGGCGCCGCGGCCGGAGCCCCTCCGACATCTCCAGCGACGTGTCCATCCAAATGACGCAGAACTACCCTCCCGCCATCAAGTACCCGGACCACCTGCACATCTCCACCTCGCCCTGCTGAGGCCCGCCCCTCGGAGCTCCCCCTGCCTCCTCCTCCTCCTCGTCTTAGGGGGGTCTCCCTGCAATGCAGCGCCCCCTTCCGTCCTCGGGACTCCTCGCTCCCACCCGGAGGAGGCTGCGCCAGCTTTAGGCCCCGCCCTCCTCCCAATGGCTCCGCCCACAGACTCCCTTATTTCAATGGCCGCGCCCTCTTTTCCCGACCTCTCCTTTTCATTGGTCCCTCTCACTCCCAAATGACTCCTCCCCTTCGTTGGCCCGCCCCTTTCCTCTGGCCCCTCCTCTCCAAGAAAATTAGCTCCTCCCTCGTTCTCCACCTGCTCTGAGCTGGGAGCAGCCAGAGGCGGTGCAAGCGCCCAGCTCCCCAGAGCTCCCCAACCTCGGACCTCACCGCAGGGGCGCTGGGCTGGAGAGCAGGTTCGGGCAGCCGTCGGGAATACCGACCATCCTCTTCTCCCTTCTAACCTGGGCTTCCTTTTTCCCTGCCTAATCTCACCTCCTGACCTGCTGGGTCCTCCGGTGCAGTGGGAGGGCCGGCTTGCTCCACCCGCAGCCCCGGGGTGGCGTAGGGAAGGGGGCTGGAAGCCACGGGTACGGTTAACCTGGCCCTTCCCTCCCCATCTCCCCTACTTCCCTGGAAGGTCCCATTCTTTCTCACCGGCTGGGCTCTTTTCTGCTTCCTGAAGGTTACCTGCCTTTTAGGGGGCTCTTGTCTAAAGGATCTTCTTGCTTTCTCAGCTATCCTTGGCTTCTTTTTCGTCTTCCTCCTCCTTTAACTCTTTCTCTCCTTTCCTCCCTTCACCCGTTCGTCCCAAGCCCTTGGGTGCATCCCGCCCTAGGCGCACACCAGACGGCCAGAATGGGGACCCTAGGGTGGAGGGAATTCCCCCACGCCATCTCCGCACCTGTGCCCGCCTCTCCCCCCTCGAGGCCCCGTCGAGGGAGGGAGGGGCAGTAGCGGGGGTCGACACCCCCCCCAAACCTCTAAGTCTTCCATTTTCTGGCTCTCCTCCTCATTGACGTCCCTCTTCCCCCCTCAGAACCCCAACTCTGGCCTCTTTCAAGGGCCCGTCCGCCCCGTTGGACAGATTTTGGGGGGAGAGGAGGTCACCAGGAACTCGCCCACCCCCCCTTATTAGGGAAAGAGGGGCGAGGTAGCACAGTGCTGTACACGGAACCAGAATGGCCCCCGGGGTGGGGGGAGGGGGGCAGGGGAGGGACGGGGGCTTTTAGTTTGCATCTTAGGTGGGAGGGGGGAGGGGGGACCCGCCGCAGTTAACCTGACTTTACGCAGCGATTTTTAACGAGGCTGGGGGGAGGGGGGCACTGGGGTGGGGACAGGGTGGGGTGGGGGGCCTGGCTCTGTTATTTACCGTGTATCATATGTAAATATCGACAGAAACTTCAATAAACTTTATTTCAAACACGTCTCCGCCTGCCCGGAGGGAAGGGATTGGATAGAGGGGGCTTAGTCTGGGTCTCTGCTTCTAGGGTTGCAGGCCTAAAGTACTGCAGAATGACGTTAGATGGGTCGTTGTTAAATGACTTAATCATCATCATTATCAACGGCAGCGCTTTATACTTCAGTCCGTGTAAAGCATGCAGGACCGTAAATGATACTGGTCAGGATCAATAAACGCTTTCTCCTGGTATTATTATGACCACGTAGAGTACTGTTACTATGACTCGGCTT